TCGGGTTTATGGTTCATTCTAGAGCGATCCACCATAGGCGTGCTTTAAGATGATGGTCAGGGAAACTGTCATTTAATCTCAAGGAAGCTGTCATTTGATTCTATTCAAAAACTAGGCAGTACACATCAGCAGGCAATGTAGTCTGATGCTGTGACCTACTTTGTTGGCTGAAGCCTTCCACTGTTCCTGGAAGGGAAGTTATTTTTGTTTCCTTTCATCTCTCATTCACATACATGGAATATACACATTGGTTACTCTAGAAAACACATGGGTAGTCCTAGAGCAAAATGGGTTTCAAGGTTATTTAATTTATGCCTCTTAAAACCTCAGACACTTTCCTCCCAGTAAAATTTCATGTGGTATACAGAACTTTTTTTAAAAAAAAAATTCATCTTCTCCTTACTTCTCCTTACCACCTACTTTTTTCTTTCTTTTCTTTTTTCTTTTTTTGGGTAGAGACAGGGGTCTTGCTATGTTGCCCAGGCTGGTCTCAAATTCCTAGCCTCAAGCGATCCTCCCGTTTTGGCCTCCCAAGGTGCTGGGATTACAGGTGTGAACCACTGCACCTGGCCTACTTTTTTCCCTTTCAAGAAAATACAGTACTCCAAGGCCTGAGTGACTATGAAATTTCAACTTTTGTGCCTTTGTACTCTTAGATACCATGTTTGTTTTGTTCTTCTGCAAGATTACACTAAAATCCACTTTTCTTGTATGTATACACTATTTAAAAAGTTTCACAGTCTCTTAGGGAAGCCACTGGCAACACATCTTCACAGTGTCCGTGGAGAAGGTTATGTGATTTAAGAAACACTTGTGTCTATACCATTTAATATTTAGGAATTTGTTGATTTTTTAGGATCTTTGGATGAATGAGTTTTTAATTTTATCCAGCTTATTTAGAAGAAATTGCCATGCTTGCTTTAAAAGGGTTTCTTCTCGGATCCCAGCGGCGCCCAGAGCGTCACGCTGCGCCCCCGCCCCGGGGTCGGTCATGGTCTGCGCCTGCGCAGGTCCCGGCTTGCTCGCAGTCCTGCGGGGCGCCGGCGGCGATGGGTTGGGGAAATGGACGCCTGGAGAACGGAAATCCAGTTATCAAAATGGACTCGGGAAGAGAGAACCTAACAGAACAATAACAATGGAAGAAATTGGGAACATTATCACAAAGCTATCATCCTGCCAAACTCCAGGCTCAGATGATGTCACAGGTTAAAAAATGCCCTTCATGAGAAAGATCTTAAGCAACATGATAGATTCAGAAGCTCATGAAAAGAGGCCACCAATACTTACATCTTCAAAACAAGATATATCACCTCATATTACAAATGTTGGTGAAATGAAGCATTACTTGTGTGGCTGCTGTGCAGCCTTCAACAACGTCGCAATCACATATCCCATTCAGAAGGTCCTCTTTCGGCAACAGCTGTATGGCATCAAAACCCGGGATGCAGTACTTCAGTTGAGAAGGGATGGATTTCGAAATTTGTATCGTGGAATCCTTCCCCCATTGATGCAGAAGACAACTACGCTTGCACTTATGTTTGGTCTGTATGAGGATTTATCCTGCCTTCTCCGGAAGCATGTCCGTGCTCCAGAGTTTGCAACCCATGGCGTGGCGGCAGTGCTTGCAGGGACAGCAGAAGCAATTTTCACTCCACTGGAAAGAGTTCAGACATTGCTTCAAAACCACAAGCATCATGACAAATTTACCAACACTTATCAGGCTTTCAAGGCACTGAAATGTCATGGAATTGGAGAGTATTATCGAGGCTTGGTGCCCATTCTTTTCCGGAATGGACTCAGCAATGTCTTGTTTTTCGGCCTTCGAGGTCCCATTAAGGAGCATCTGCCTACCGCAACGACTCACAGTGCTCATTTGGTCAATGATTTTATCGGTGGAGGTCTATTGGGTGCCATGTTGGGATTCTTGTGTTTTCCAATTAATGTTGTAAAAACTCGCCTACAGTCTCAGATTGGTGGGGAATTTCAGTCTTTCCCCAAGGTTTTCCAAAAAATCTGGCTGGAACGGGACAGAAAACTGATAAATCTTTTCAGAGGTGCCCATCTGAATTACCATCGGTCCCTCATCTCTTGGGGCATAATCAATGCAACTTATGAGTTCTTGTTAAAATTTATATGAAAAAAAACCATCAGTTAAGTGCCATTTATCAACTGAATAGACCTTCTAAGAAGAATGCAGTTTGGCCTCTTTCTTAATTGGCCAAATACAAGTTCGTGTCATAACTCCAGGCCACAGTGAGTTACGGGCAAAGCTGTTTTCCTTAAGCATCAACAAAACAGAATAAAAGGTTCCAATAGGAAAATGTAAGGGTTTTTTTTTGTTTTGTTTTCTTTT